CAGTACACATTTCTTTAGCTTCCTTGTTTAAATTTATTCTTAAGTATTTTGTTCTGTTTGATGCTATCATAAATGAAACTTTTTTGGTTGATTTTCTATATTTGGATTGTTCACTGGGGGCTTTTCCAACCAGTACATTCTCTCCCATTTCCACTCTACACAGTGCCCCACCTAACCTGATCAGCCACCTGGATGGCAACAAAAGCCCCACATCCCAGGAAGCTCCTCAGTCCCAGGCAGATGGGGCTGGGTGGTCACCTTATGCTGACCACTCAACTGGTGAAACTCATGACCTCGGATGATCCAGTGGCCACTGGGGGTGTACCCCAGCCTCAGCTGTGCTGGGGTCAGGAGAGCTTGTTAAGAGCCTGCTGGGAGGCTGGGGGCGGGGCAGACACTTGCCCATCGGAGAGATGCACTCATCTCCCTGACCCACATCTCCTTTTGTTTTAGGTCTGGCAGCGTGAACAATAACTGGATTGACCTTTATATGTGGGTGGAGGAAACAGTGGCGAGGTTCCAAAGGTACAGATCTCTGCATGGCAGCCTCCCCTGAGCTGCAGAGAGCTTTTCTTCTGGAAGGCAGGCAGAGGGCACATCCCATCAGATGGGGTGGGCGTGGGAGTCCTTCAGTGGGGGACACAGAGCACAAGGTGGCATTCTGAAGCAGGAATGAGGCCAGCACTCACTGGTTCCATGGGGTCTCAGCGGCCTTGGCTGGCTCCTGCCTGTGAGCCCAGACATATTGCAGGGGAGGCAGTTTGCCCTTGGGGACATCACACGCTGGGAAGGGACAATAGGCAGGGAAACCAGTGACTCAGTCCTGGAACTCCGAGTTGCTGAGGGTTCAAGTAGGGGGCAAAGAACTCCGTGGAAGGTTAAAGGAAAAAACAGGAACTCCTAAGGACAAAGTCAAGGATGGCTTCCAAGGATGTGGGTCTTTGAACTGGGTCTTGCAGGATGGAAAAGACAGGGGACCTGTGGTGGCGTGAGTGGTCTGACTTGGCTGGGAATGAGATTAGCTCAGGGAGGGCTGGGAGAGGGCTGGGCAGGTCAGCTTGAGGCCAAAGCCACAGGGGCTCATTATGCCAGGCCAAGGAGCTGGGATTTCCTGCTCTGAGCCATAGAGAGCCAGAGAAGGCTCTTGAGCAGGGGAGTGGCATGATCAAGATGGCACTTAAGGAAGAAAAGTCTGATGACTGTGGGTAAAATGAATGGGCAACAAGGGCAGGAGCCATGGCTTCTCACCAGCACATGATTCCTTCACAGCCCAAATATTCGGATGTGCTTCATCACCTACTCCACAGACGGCCAGACTGTCTTGCCACTCACCTCAGACAAGTGAGTGCTGCTTTGAGCCCCAAAGGGAGGCCTGATGAGCTTGGCCAGAGGGAGCTCCAGGGAGCTGAAGGGCTCCCGGAGACCTTGGTTGGGAGCCTGACAGCACACAGGGCAGGCCGGTCAGGGCAACTCACAGTACCCACCTGACCTTAGCCCCGGCTCCCCTGCATCCTCCTACCCATGGCTGCAAGGTTACCTGCAGGCCCCTGTGCTCCAGAAGTTCTCAGCCTCCCCCACTTCACGCTCCCCTGCCCTCTCTCCGCTCTGCCTCCTTCCCTGAAAGGTGGCTGTGAGGATTCCCAGGGTGCAGGGGCTGGCAGGGCGGGGGTGTGTGTCCTGTGAACACACACCTGTGCTGGCTGCTGCTCTGTGCCTGTTCCCCCTGCCCTGACCAGTGTGGGAGGGAGACAGGGTCAAAGCTGGTGGTGGGAGTAGTGGGGCTTTAGTGCAGGGATGCTGGCAGGCCCAGACTGGGGAGCCCCTGGGTGGGGTTCTGAGCTCCAGGGCAGGCTGGGAAAGTGGAGGGAGGCAGGAGGAACAAGCTCAGGAGGCTGGAGCCCAGGCCCAGCAGGGAGCACAGCAGAGTTCCTGTTTGGCCGGAGGTGAGGGCACTTCCAATGCACATGCCCGGAACTGGGCCCAGAGGAGATGAAGCACAGAAGAGAGGTGAGGACACTGAGGACTGGATGGGGGACTGGTGCCTCTCCAGCCTTTGGTCTTTTTGTTTCAGGGGCACAGAAAGTCAAGGAGGCCAGACACTCTAAGCAGATTTGCTACTTCCTGTATCAGGGTAAAGATAGAGCAGGAAACTGAGTCAGGGTCCCAGGTCAACCACCTTTTTAAATTTTTTTCAGGAATAGAATAAAAAACGGTCTTGACCAACTTCAGAAAATTGTGCCTGACGGTCACACATTCATGCAGGCAGGATTTAGAAAGGTATAGACCCCTTGATCTCCTAACCCTAACCCTCCAGGCTCAATATTTCTTCATTTTCTTGCAGGCAATTCAACAGATCGAAAGTTTCAACTCCGGAAGTAAGCACCTGCCGTCCCCCTGGTGGTCCTGTGCTGAGCAGGCCACTCTTTGCTTCTTCTACAGACAAGGTTCCCAGCATGATTATTGCTATGACTGATGGAGAACTGGTGGCACATGCATTTCAGGACACTCTCAGAGAAGTGAGTCCAGTTCATACTTACCAGCATTTTGCATGACCAATATGCAATGCCTTCTTTCCCTTAGGCTCAAAAGGCTCGGAAACTGGGGGCCAACGTTTACACCCTGGGTGTGGCTGATTATAATCTGGATCAGGTAATTCCAAGCAGGTAACCAGGCGCCACTTTTGGGGAGTCCAACCCAGCTCTGCTCTCTGTAGATAACAGCAATTGCAGACAGCCCTGGCCACGTGTTTGCAGTGGAGAATGGCTTCAAGGCCCTGAGAAGCACCATTGATGCCGTGAGTGGGCAGAGGTGAGGGGCTGGGGACCTCCCTGTCCCGCCCCACCCCTCCTGTGTTCCAGCTCACGTCAAAGGTCTGTCTTGATGTGACATCGGTGGAGCCTTCCTCTGAGTGTGTAGGAGGTGAGAGCTGCGGAGGCCCTGGGGTAGCCAAACTCACTCAGCCTTTTGAATGTTGTCCTTGCAGAACCCTACCATGTGGTTATTCATGGAAATGGCTTTCAGAATCTAAAGAAACGGGATGAAGTTATTTGCAGATTTATCTTCAATGAAAGCACTATCATTGGTAAGTTGTCTCCTCTGTGCCTCTGAGTCACGACTGACATTCTTCTCATGTCATTTTCTTTTAGATGAAAAGCCAACCAGTATCGACAATAATTCCATGAATTGCCCTGGGCCAAAACTAGAAAAACCTGGAGAGTAAGTGCCCCTGGCAGGAGGCTAGAGGGCAAGGCTCTCACCATCTGCATTTTCTATGCTTTAGGGAGTACTCTATTGAAGTCAGCTTGAACAAAGGCAAAACATTCTTCAAGAGCAATGTCAGCATCACCAGCACCACATGTGTGAGTACCAGCATGGGGCTGCAAACATGTATGGCCCTCCTATGGTGCTCTCTTTCTCCACCAGGGCATTTTCCGCAACTGGCTCTATTTTGTGCCACTCCTGCTGCTTGTGCCACTGCTGCTGTGTTGTGTCTGGCGGCTGTGCCGCAAGCAGGCAAGTGCTCCCTGCCCGCCCAGCTCTGGGGCCAGCCTGTGTTTGTCTCTTTTGAACATTCTAGACTGTCAAGGAGCCACCACCTGTGCAGAAGCCAGAAAAGGTAAGTTGCAGTTCTGGTCCCGATATTGTCACCTGTGAGCAGACAGTTGTTTTTCTTTTTTTAGGAGCCAGAGCAGGAAAAACCACCATCACCACCACCACCGCCTCCGCCTCCACCACCTCCACTCCCGCCTCCGCCCCCAGCTCCTGTAAACACCTGCCCCACTGTGATTATTTGTTGCTGTGGATGCCAAGGAGTGGGCGGGATGAGAAGGATAGAGGTGAGAAGGGCACAGTGGAGAGGGGCTGTGACCATGTCTTCCTCATGGCCACGTTGCTTTTCAGGGCAATCTGGATACCTTTTGTGACCTCTCTCACGCAAGCTGCCACCAGGTGCCATGGATGTGTTGTCAGAGCAGGGACCAGGTGAGCTAGGGCACAGGGACACAGTTGATGGACGGTGACCTTCTCTCTCTTCTCTTCCCTACAGGGGAGGTACCTCAGCTTAGCCCTTGCACAGTCCCAATATGCACAGGCTCCCTGCTGCCCAAGGATCTGCTTTCCACACAGCCAGGAGTGCCTTTCCCTACCACAGGCTCCCTGCAGCCCAAGGATGTGCCTGAGACACAGCCGGGAGTGCCTCGCCCTCAAACAGGCTCGCTGCAGCCCAAACATCTGCCTGAGACACAGCCAACACAGCAGGGAGTGCCTTGCCCGCAAACAGGCTCCCTGCAGCCCAAGGATCTGCCTGAGACACAGCCCGGAGTACTTTTCCCAAGCACAGACTCTGTGCAACCCAAAGAGCTGCCTTCAACCCAGCCGGGAGTGCCTCCCCCTCACCTGCTCCTCCAGGTGCCGCCTCCCCCCAGCTAGGTGCTTGAGGCCTCCCTCCAGGATGCTGCCGCTGCTGTCCCCACTGCTCAGGCACACGGCAGAACCCCCTTTGTCACTCCCCCCCTCAGAGCCCAACTTCTAAGGCACCAAACACCCAAGATTAACAGGCTTTTGTTGCTGAACTGGACATATACATTGAGTCTTTTCTTGCGGTCAAAG